GGGCCCCCAATCTCCCGCTCTGTCCCTTCACTGCTCCCTCTGCTCTTGCCGCCTTCTAAGTCGGAATTCGTGGCCCTCCTGTCTTCTCCCCCTTCCTTGCTCTGTCCATCTCTTGGCTGTGAGTGCCGCCCCAAGGTTGATCCCAAGTGCACAGCTCAGCAGGGTCTACCTTGGAAACTCCCTCTTTATTTACCCCCATGGCCTCTGCTGTGTCCTGTTGGGTCTCCCAGATATCTCAGGCTTTGCCCCTCTGAAGGAAGTGAGAATCTTTTAGGGCACCATCCTTGGCAGCTGTGGACACGGCTCCAGTCCGGGTGGGAGGTGCCTCCTTCCTCTGGGGAGTGCAGGCAGTTGGGGCCCCAGGGGGTTGACTCCCTGCTTGGCTACACACTGTGGGTTCCCAGTGAGCACTGGGGCCACACAAGCCCCCCCAGGCCCTCCCCACTGCAGAGGGTTACTGCGGAGGGGACTTGCTCAGGGCACTCAGAGGGAGCTGAGGCCTCAGGGATGAGAACCAGCCAGGAAGGAGTTAGGTCTGGACGAGGGTGCTCCAGGAAGGGGGGTTTGCAGGGTGCGGTGGCCTGGGCAGAAGGATCTGGGTATGTTCTAGAAGCTGACAGAAACCCATGCTCCTGGAGGGTTTAGTGTAGCAAGAGGAGGTGAGAGAGGAGGGTGGGGCATAACAGGCCTTGGGTAAGGAGCACAGATTTTATTTTCTAAAACCAGGAGGCTTGTGGAGGGGTTAGCAGGGCGTGAGTGTCACCTGATACATGTTAAACAGCAAGCCATCGGGCGACAGGGTGGGGCTGGCCCAGGGTGTCAGAGCACAGCAGAGGCCACAGGGAAATGTGTCTCCCTCTGGGAACTTGCAGACAGTTGACCATGGTGGGGAGGGGCTTTGGTGACTAAATGGGTAGGGGCTGCCTTCCAGGAGCAGAGATGGGGCGAGTCAGGGGACACCAGCATCCGTCCAGGCAGGCCAGGTTTGAGGATCCCAAGGGATGACCCCAGGAAGGACATGAGGTGGCAGCTGGAGCTCCGGCCCGGCCCGAGGGGGAAGACTATGGCTGTTGTCAGCAGGTCCTCCTGAGCCACAGACCTGCCTGAGGCCAGAGGGGAGAGGAGAGCCAGGGCTGGACCGAGCCCTTGGAAGCCTGGTGGGGGAGGGGGTGGTCCTAGTCAAGGAGACTCAGTGGGCACCACCCTGGAGACAGGAAGAAGCCCCAGGCCAGTGGTGACTCCAGCTGGAGAGAATTTCACAGGAAGAGCATGGCTGGCAGGTGGCAGGGCCCATGGCTGCTGAGAGTCGAGAGCTCAGTTGCGGGGGGAGCGGAGGGACCTTAGGGCAGGCTCCGCCAGCCTGGCTGGCTGTTCTTTCCTGCCAAGCCCCAGCTTCACTTCTGGGGGCAGGGGCTTCCTGGCTGTGGACTTCCTTGTCCATCCCCTGGTCAGTGCCGAGGGAGAGACGCTCACCCCTGTGCTCCTGGGACGGGCGGGAGGCCCGGACAGGCTATGATTCCCACGCCACCTGTGCTGGGAGAGCCCCTACTGTGTGTTCATTCCTCACATGATGTACTTGCCTGGAGGATTCCGCTCTGCACTTGGGGAGAGGGGTGAATAAGACCCGCCCCTGGCTGCAGGGAGCTTCTGCTGTGAGCAGGAGACAGGGAGGGCTGAAGGCTGTGCAGCACCCTGGTATGGGGTGAGTGAGGGTGCCTAGAGGGCGCCCACAGAAGGGGCTCCTGACTCGGACTGAGGGGCAGGGAGGTCTCCTTGGATGAAGGGGTGCCTGGGCTAGGGCTGCAGGCTGGCTGGCCCTTGCCAAGAGAGGACAAGAGGGAGCCATTCCGTGTAGAGGGCATAGTGGCTGCAAAGGCCTCAGGGAGCTGAGGGCATGTGGCGTGCTCTGGGTAGCACATGACTGAGTGTGCGCCTGGACTGGGCATCCGGGATGGGGTCACCAAGAGCCTCGTGGACGATGGAGAAGTTGCAAGGGGATTTGCTGATGGGCAGCCCTGCCCAGCAGCGACTCCACTGGGCTTGTTCCTTGTCCGTTCCTTGAACAAGTATGTATTGAGCTGACCTTGTCTGTGGGCACTTTTGTTCTCTTGTTTTCTTTTTGAAATGCAGCTTGAAGTCACAGCAGCCAGAGGAAATTCTGCCACCATTTTCCCAGGTCTGCAGCCCCTCCAGCTGGGAACCTGCTCCTGGAGCCATCCCTCTGCAAACAGGTAAGAACCAACCTCTCTACGCAATGCTTTCTTCTCTCTCCTTTCTCTCTTTTTCTTTTCTTAGAGAGCCCAGAGTGCCTCGGGGAAAATTGGCTGAATAAAAGGTATAAAGACTTTCTCTATTTTTCCTGAATAGCTAACCAGGCCTTGCTCTCTCTCCTTCCACAGAGCGATCAGGACGCCACGGCTCCGCCTGAAGCGATGGCCCAGCCCTACCCCCCCGCCCAGTACCCCCCTCCGCCACAGAACGGCATCCCTGCCGAGTACGCCCCGCCCCCACCGCACCCCACGCAGGACTACTCCGGCCAGACCCCGGTCCCCACAGAGCATGGCATGACCCTGTACACACCAGCACAGACCCACCCCGAGCAGCCAGGCTCCGAGGCCAGCACACAGCCCATCGCCGGGACCCAGACAGTGCCGGTAAGGGCCCCCACGACCCCAGGCCCAGCCCTGCAGCCTCCACAGCCCAGTCCTCTCCCTGCAGCAGACAGACGAGGCGGCACAGACGGACAGCCAGCCGCTCCACCCCTCCGACCCTACAGAGAAGCAGCAGCCCAAGCGGCTACACGTCTCCAACATCCCCTTCCGGTTCAGGGACCCCGACTTGCGGCAAATGTTCGGGGTGAGTGTGCGCGGCCCCACCCATCCTGCCCTGCCCCACTCCCTCTTTGTCTCTGTCTCTGCAGCAATTCGGAAAAATTTTAGACGTGGAGATCATTTTTAACGAGCGGGGCTCCAAGGTGGGTGCCGCACGGAGCTGCCGCCTTACAGCCGTGCCTGTCCTTCCCTCTCCTCTGCTCACAGGGTTTTGGGTTTGTAACTTTTGAAACTAGCTCAGATGCTGACCGAGCCCGGGAGAAGCTGAATGGGACGATCGTAGAGGGACGGAAAATTGAGGTGCTCAGATAAGTGTGCTGCGGCAGGGATGCCTCTTCCTCTCTCTCCTTCCCTCTTTGAACAGGTCAATAATGCCACGGCCCGAGTGATGACCAACAAGAAGACGGGGAACCCCTACACCAACGGTAAGGGGCTGGGTCCCCCCACAAGGCTGCTGGCAGTGACTAGGTCTCTGTGCCTTTGTTTTAGGCTGGAAGCTAAATCCAGTGGTCGGCGCAGTCTACGGGCCTGAATTCTATGCAGGTAAAAGCTGGGGCGGGGCGGGGATGGGATGACTCACACGTGTCTCGGGCCCCGTTTCCTGCAGTGACGGGGTTCCCCTACCCCACCACCGGCACAGCCGTTGCCTACCGGGGCGCACATCTTCGGGGCCGGGGCCGGGCCGTGTATAATACATTTCGGGCTGCGCCACCCCCACCCCCCATCCCGACTTACGGAGCGTGAGTACCTGGGCCGGGGGAGGCGTGGAGGAAAGGGTGTTACTCTATTGTTATACCAAAACAGGGCACTGGAGCAAACGCTTGTTAAAATGCCAGTCCCATGGGCGGGGCTGGCACCGTGCCCCCTCCCTCCTCAGCAGACACCGGAGCCGGCCTACCCCACCTCTCCAGCGTTCCCACCACTTTCTTGTCCGTTTGCTTCCAGGGTCGTGTATCAGGATGGATTTTATGGTGCTGAGATTTATGTAAGTGTAGCCCCGCCGGGAGGGAGGGTGGGCTCTGCTCTCTCTCCTCCCACTTACCCTGCAGGGAGGCTACGCAGCCTACAGATACGCTCAGCCCGCTGCAGCGGCGGCAGCCTACAGCGACAGGTGAGGCCGGGGGCCAGCACTGTTCTGGAGCACCTCCCACTCCCCCTCCCACGCTCTTCCCTAGTTACGGCAGAGTCTACGCAGCTGCCGACCCGTACCATCACACCATCGGGCCCGCGGCGACCTACAGCATTGGAACCATGGTAAGGAGCCCAGGCCCGCCCAGCCCTGGGTGCTGCAAGTCCTGCCTTTCTGTTTCTGTTGTAGTGAAACCTTCCACCGTTTCCTTCTCGGACCATGAAGGGCAAAAACAAAAAAACAAAAAAAATCACAAAACAAAAAAAACAAAAAAAGATGTTAAGATCCAAGCAACAAAAAAAAAACCAACCAAACCAAGAGGCATCCAACCAAGTCCAAGTCCCGCGTCCTGGCCACACGCCCGCACCGAGGGAGCACGCCGGCAGGGGCGCCGAGGAGCGGCCCCAGGACAGGACGGCCCCACCGCGTCCTGGCTGGCAGCACAGTGGGAACACGCCCCTCCGTCTCAGGCAGTGGGGGAGTTGGAGGGGAAGGGGCCTCCCTTGTGGGACCCGTGGGGGGCTCTGTTTTCCATCCAGTCTTCCTTTCCCAGCCCCCAACTCCCAAGACAGACAGTGTGGAGCCCAGCGGCGGCGGAGCAGGCCCGGGCCTGAGCAGGCAGGCGCTGCTAGCAAGACTTGATCTTTGTGGCCAGCTGTGCCAGGGGGCCGGCGGGGCTGAGGGGTGCGGGCAGCTTTCATCCCAGGGGCTCCACTGGGCCCCGTCACCCTCCTGTCGCGTCCCCTGCGTCCCACCTCCCTCCTGCCCGGCAGTCCCGCCCGTGCCCCCAGCCTGGCGAGGAAGCCGTCCAACAGTAGCCCCGGGGCCAGCTCCCAACAGAAAGGGCTGACGTGGCTCCAGGACTCAGGGGCGCTCCATGGGAGGACGAAGGAAGCCCAGCCAGCCAGGAGCCACTCCTCACACCTCCAAGTGTGGCCAAGTGGGCCCTGAGGCCAAGGACTTACTTGCTCTTCCTGGCCATCTCTCCCTTTCTGGAGGAGGCCCGGGGCCTGTGTACACCAAGGCTGACCTCGTGCTGCCTGCTGGGACCCAGCCCTCCCTGCCGCTCCCCTGTGAGCCCAGTCCACCGTGGGCGCCCAGGGCCAGGGACGGGCCAGCGCCCGGCTGCATCGCGAGGTTGGGAGTCACAGTGGCTGTGGGCCTGGACGGGCACAGCCAGAGCAGGGGCCCATGGGAAGGGCAAGGGATGGGGAAGCCTGGGCCGGCCCCTTCCCTGCTCCCAAGGCAGGTGTCCAGGTGGCGGGAGCAGCACCAAGGACAGCCAGGCTTACCCGGTGGGAGGAGCAGGAGCAGAGCAGGTGGCAGGGAGGAACCCCTGGCGAGGCAGGGAGCACTGAAGTAGGGAAGCAGCAAAAAATACAGGCTCCCAACGTGGCTCCACTGTCTCATGAAGTGTCAAAAATTTAAAAATACACCTCACTTTCTATTCAGCATCAGCTATTGAAATGGAATTCTCCTTTTCTATTCCCGTTGTACATAGCCCCACGCCCTGCCTCCGGCTTTGTCCTCTGTACAGAGCCCCCTGTCCCCTCTGCTGTTCCGGACCCTTTTCTTGCAGCAGCTCAACCCCCCGACTCACTCAGATCCCCAGGACTGCAGCCGAGCCCCGGGCTTCCTTTCTTACCATTCTGTATGCTTCCAAGGTGTGACCATTCAAACTAACAGTATTATTAAGATTATTAATAAAGATTTCTTTCTTCAAACCAGGACAACTCTGTATGCTCTGGCAGCTCCCGGGCAT